CAGATGATATACACGTTTACATGAAAAAACTCCAAAGAATCTTCAGGCAAATTATTAGAAATTGTAGGAGAGCTCCGCAAGAGGGCTGGATATAAAATTAATATACAAAAGTCAATGTCATTTCACTATACCAGAAAAAAGACAATAACATTAGAAAATAAATCTAACATAAGATGTAGAAAAACTTCTTAGAGGAAAAATTTTCTTGGGAAATATTAAAGAAGATCTAAATAAGTAGAATTACATAATATTCATGCATAAGAAGGCAACATTTTGAAGACGTCTTGTTATACATAGGCCTAGGAATAATATAGTTTTAAGCTATATTATTTTGAACTGTAGATGAAGAAAAGCTCTTTTTTTCCTTGAGTATTTTAAGATTTTGAATAAAGTCATATTGCTCTAGGAATATTTTATACTTCTGCCAGCAGTGTTTGAGAATGCCTACTTCCTACATTATCACCACCATAAATGTTTAAAACCTGATAGCACACAGTTTAAAAAATTTGTAATTCTCCAATTAACAGTGACCTTTAAAAATTATGTTTACTGATCTCTATTATTTTGTCCTTTGTAAATCTTTTATTAGTTTTTATGTTCACATGTTCCGTTTTAAAATAGACTTTTAAGAGCTCTTTGTATTAAGAATATTAAGGCTTTGTCCATATAATTAGTATTTTTCAGAATACCCTTTCTAGGTACAGTTTTTCAGTTCCAGTGCACAGAATGGAAACTTGCTACCTGCTACACCACATTTTCACTAGTATGTGATGTATTCATCACAAACAACAGTATTGGCCAACATTTTCCCTCACTGTGAAGTGCACATTTGACATCCTTTAGAAAAATTACTGACGGTTTTGAGACGATTGTTCTGTGCTTTCTTTCAGTCAGCATAATTTTCCCGAAAGCAGAGATGACTCTTCCAGACTTGCTACCAATGCTTGAACAAACTGTGTAAGCTTAGTCCAAAAAAAATATTTGATTAATAGATTTTATTTTGGTAGATTCTAAGGTTCCAAGCAGTCAGAGAAATAATCGCAGAGCCTCAAATATCTCCAAAATCTGATACCAATCCTTTTGATTGTGAATTATATTCTGTAGCTACCAAAGAAGGTAAGTTTTTATTTTTTCTACTCTATTAACTTTCCCTTGGACAACTGAATATTAAGATGACTATGTAAGGAGGTTATCAGACCAAGGCCTCACACATCAGGATAAAAGCACATGCCATAGAAAGAACATTTGTGTCTCAAAAGGTGATACCAAGACAAGGCTGTGGGATATATATGGGCACAATGGTTGATACCTTCAAAGACTTCATACATGGTGTGGAGGTTTTTGGAGATTTTAATTTATAATGACAATCTTTCCAGTTAGGAGAATTTTTGGACTGTAAAGTTAGCCAAACAACTTTTCAATGATAATAAATGTCTATATCTTACACAGGGGGAATACAGTTTTTGTTTGTTTTAGTTTTTTCTCTGTCTATTCATATAGGGGCATCATATGTCTTTATCATTAAAAACTGATTTAGATAGGCAGTTGTAGAGAAATTTAATGTGTGGGAATTTAAAGTTTTAAAAAGATGTAGCAAAATATAGATACATTTAAGACCCACTGCACCAATGAAAAAGGGAAATTAATTAAACTAGATAACTTTTATGGGTACTAACCATTAAAATTAAAATTTTAGTCATTGTAAATTACATTACATTATAATAGTTTTCAATCTATTGTTAAGTTAAATATTTTGGGTAACAATTGTATTTCACAGTTGTTCACACTTTGCATAATTTTCTAAGGAAAATGAGTCCCTTAGGGAGAAAATTGTTCTTAAATTTTATTGTTGGATAATGTTGCTGTACTAACATGGTTTACTGAAGTGGATCTACCATGGGTGTTTAGGTTTTTGTTCTTTACAAAATGTATTGGGTGAAATTTTCCATATCACTGGTGAACTTTTCATGCTAATTTTCCAGTCCCTTAGTTTAAATATTATGCATTTTTTCCTGCAAATCTATCTTGAATCTGAAAAGGCCCCAGAAGGAATTAGCGTGAGTCCAGAGTAGATGGACTGCAAATGTTACACATATTTCAATATGTATCCAGCTTTCAAAAATAGCTTATTGAAATCAAGGTTGAACCACATGAAATTTTGGGTTTTTTTGGATGTAAAAAATGGTTATATATTGGCATTTTCATATCATCCAATCTAATATCTTCCTCTAGTGAGGTTCTGGCAAAAAAAAAGTATGATGACCAGAGTTGTTCACTCTTTTAAGCTTTATGTTTCAAAATATTTTTAAAATTTAAAACCATCTAAGTGCATCCCAAAAAACATTGGAAAATTTTGTAGGCTAGTTTTGTTTAACGATTTTTCTTCTATAGATTTATTTTTATGCTATGCCTTACTCTCCAATTAGATTTTAGCCATCCAAGAAAGGTACCTTGTACTTCTAAGCAATTCTCCCATCACCTGGACGTTAACTGCAGCCCACACTGCAGTGTCTTGACTGCAGTAGGCACTCAGTAAATATTTATTGATGGTCCTGATTATGGGATGATGAAATATGCTAAAGGTAACTTAAACTTTTGTCAATAAAACCGAGTTTCAGGTTAGTTTGACCTTTTCCGTATCTCTAAATATTTTCTTTCATGTCATTTTTGTGAAATAGCTCACGAAAGTACTTATTGATTCTGAAATCCTTTTCCCCTCTGGTATTCCTGAGCTATCCTCACTCACACACAGCACACCAGTGCTATTGTTTGCTGTTTTGTTAAAATCATTCTCATTAATATTCCTCATTCAATAAAAATAGTTGATTCCCACTTATGCACCAAACTCTATTCTAAAGACTGCTGTTTATTTTATGGAGTCAATATCATCATTTTGTTTTCCATTCCACATAATAGTTGGATGCCAATATGAAGTGTATATTTATAAATAATATGTGCTTTTATTTATTTGTTTATTTTTATTTTACTTTAAGTTCTGGGATTAATATGTGCTTTTAACATTATTGTTTAAAAATAACAGGAGATATCATATCTTAGCACCTTCTATATTCTGGGCACTGTTCTAAATGTATCAAAGTTATCATCTCATTTAATCCCTCCACACACCTGAGGGAAGAGAGTATTATTCCTTATTTACAGATAAGGAAGCTGAGGCTTGGAAGATTCATATATCTAAGATCACAAAGCTAGTAAAGCAGCCAAGTTTGAGTCTAAATCCAGGTTTTAAATATCATATTGCATGTGGGCATAGATGAGCAAGAACAGGTTTTCCTGAAGATGGCCAGTCTAAGGCTTAGAAGAAGGAAGCTCGGGGAGCCTAAACCAAGATATGCTAAGGCAAGTTTTTTTGCTCGTTTGTTTTTGAGATGGAGTTTCGATCTTGTTGCCCAGGCTGGAGTGCAGTAGTGTGATCTCGGCTCACCGCAACCTCCGCCTCCTGGGTTCAAGTGATTCTCCTGCCTCAGCCTCCTGAGTAGCTGGGATTACAGTCATGTGCCACCATGCCCAGCTAATTTTGTATTTTTAGTAGAGATGGTGTTTCACTATGTTAGCCAGGCTGGTGTCAAACTCCTGACCTCAGGTGATCCGCCCACCTCAGCCTCCCAGAGTGCTGGGATTACAGGCGTGAGCCACTGTGCCCGGCCTGCTAAGGCAAGTATTGACCATTAGAGGAGATGACTAGTCCCAGTGGCAGGCCTTTCCTACTGGGAGTCAGCCAAGAGCTCCCCACTCTTCTGGTTCCATTGTTCCTCCTGCAAAGTTCCATTCATAAAGTGGTTTCCCATTTGATTGTCCAATGATGCAAATCTCCAGTCCTTTTTAGCACTGAGTTTCTCATAGCCTTTTACCATTGAGTTTCTCATGGCTAATGAATGCTAATGAATTGGCATTCCGATTTATCTATAGGATTCCATGAGTCAGCCTCATGAAAGAAGGTTCCACTCCCTCACTGTGGGTACCGTCTGGGAATTAGACCCTTAATAGGAGTAATTCAGCAGGCAATGTCTTCTCTAATAACACTCCAGTCTCACTGAGAGCTTCTATTCAAAACAACAATCTAAAGGTCTACAGTGTGACTTTCAACTAAACTGAAAAAAGAATAGAAAATGAATGTATGTGATGTACACATTCATTCAAATGTTTATCCCTAAAATTCATAGCAGATTATGACTGATCATTAAAGCCAAATTAAGGGGGCAAAATGTATAAAAACAAAAGGAACTCTTAGGCATAATAGTCTTTAAAGTAAAACATTACTACTGACAGTTGCTTGTGTGAAAGATATCTTTATTTAATATGGTAAAAAGAACACAGGAATTGCTAGCACTTACCGTATGTCCATTTTATGTCCACCTTAAAATAGATATGTCTGTATAGTCATCAGATTAGCACTTTAGAATTCAATAATTTCAAAGAAATCAGAATGGACATTCATTACATGTGCTTATCTGGCAGGAGAATTGAACAAATCCTTTCTATAGGAAAATGTAAAATTCCTAATAACTCCACAGGATTGTAAGACTTGGGCTGGTAACTTCAGTGAATACAGCAGAGTTTGGGCGATGGGAAAAGGTACAGTTGTGTTCCTAAACTCTTAACTTTGTGAGGCAGTGACTTTATTTCTTCTTCATGATTTTGCAGTAAGTTCAGTACAGTGGTTAGTTTCAGTATAGTTCAGTGGCTAAGCTTTTGAGAGGGACAGTTCTATGTTCTAACTCAACTTCTGCCACTTGTTAGAAAGTGACTCTTGTCAAACTATTGGCCCTTTCAAACCTCAGTTTCTTCATCTGCAAAACTTTATTCATGGGGTTGTTGTGAGGGTTAAATGAAAAATATGTAAAACTCATCAAAATTTTAAGCACAAAATACCAAGTCTCAGCAGAACACATACAGTAGGAGTCCAGCCATTAAAATTTGAAACAGGCAGAGGCAAAAATATTTTGTTTAGAAGTACTTGCATTTTCTAGCTCTTTGGCTGAGTGGACAACATTTTGGTGTTCTTTTTCTTATTGTTATTTTTTAAAGCATACGTATATGTTATGTAGACTCTTTTGTATGTATATTTAACTCACAATAAATATTTATAAATAGAAAGAAAGATATCACATATATGTGCACATACACTGGTAAGCCCCAATACACTGCCTCATTTCTAAATGACTCTAGCATTTGTAGGACAGTGCTTTTAAACCTTTCGCACTCACGAGATACTCTGGGGAGCTTTAAAATATATGCTGATGCTTGGGCTCCACTTCCACATATTCTGATTTAATTGATTAGGGGTTCGGCTCAGGCATCAGTATTTGTAAATAAAAGCTTCCCAGCTGATTCTAATGTGAAGTTAAAATTGACGGATACTGATACCGATAAAAGAGTGAGTGCAATAGACACAAAACAAAATAGGAGATGTGTCTCAACAATGGTAAGATTGTTTTAAAAATTATAGTACAATTAAAAAAATAATGTAATGCAATTATTTAGAAAATTCTTACAATTTTGTATTTTGAAAGCACCATGTGGATATCATGGGGAAAACCAGAACTTTGTTGGATTTCCTTAACAAAGATTTTGCAGCTTGGTATCATTTCCATTTTGTAGTATTTTGATATCCAGGAGATGAAAGTGGGAAGTGGACAATTGCCTATAAGGCCATGCTTTGCACCAGGGTGTCCAGATGAGAGGCAAGTGGAGGGTAAAGTTTAGCCTGCATTCTGTTCCCTAAGGTACATCTCCTGGTGAGGGGTGGCTTCTAATCAGGGGAAGAAGTCCTATGTCTTGTTTCCTAATGCACGCACAGGTTCCACAAGCCCTCACTTTGTTCTCAAGAGCATAGCATTTATTTTGGTGCTTAAGACTGCTGAATGTCACAAAATAATTTTTCCCAGCACAAACAAATATTCAAAATAGTTATGTGCACAGCCTGTTTGAGCACCAATAAGTTTTGGCTCTGTGGCCTGTTTGGGCACTGACATGGTTTGGCTCTGTGTCCCTACCCAAATCTTATCTTGAATTGTGATCCCCACATGTCCAGGGAGCGACCTGATGGGAAGTGATTGGATCATGGGTGCAGTTTCTCCCATGCTGTTCTCATGACAGAGAGTAAGTTCTCAGGAGAGCTGATGGTTTAAAAGTCTTTGGCAGTTTCCCTTTCTCTCCCTCTCTCTCCTGCTGCTATGTAAGACGTGCCTTGTTTCCCCTTTGCCTTCCGCCATGATTGTTTTAAGTTTCCTGAGGCCTTCCCAGCCATGTGGAAATATGAGTCAATTAAACCTCTTTTCTTTATAAATTACCAAGTCTCAGGCACCTAAACCAATTAGAAGGTGTGCCATTGGCACACAGCAGGGTCCTGGTGTCTCCCCCACCATCCAGCCACCACTCTGCCAGGTGTGAATGTATTAACTATTGCTGGAGTGAGGTGAAAGGAGGCAGTCCTGCAGAAGGGCCACTGCCACTGGGATGGCACAGGAGGGCGCTCGAGAGACTCACCTTAGTGACTCTATCAACTGGTGAAAATATTTAGATATTTTCACAATCGATATGGCCTTGCTTGTATATACAGGGTGATTATAAACTCTCTTGCCACTTATCACAGAAGTCGAAGTTTCATCATTTCTTTTCCTGTATTTGGTTTATGTGCAACAATATAGGTTTATTTTCCAGTTCTGGAAAATAATCATGGTTAATACTGACTGAGAACTGATCATTTCCTTTCCTCTTTATACCAACCAATGGGGCAGGTACCATTATTAAAGGGGGAGGAAATAGAGGTTAAATAACATGCCCCCAATCAGTAGTGGGGAAATGAAAGAATCAGGATTCAAAGCCAGGTTTGTCTGGGTCTTGGGACCAGCTCAGCGTCTGTGCTGTACTGCCCGGGACTCCTGCTGCCAATTCTTTCTACCTCATTATCCCTCAACCCTGCACCAGCAAATCCACAGGGCGTGAGATGAAGAGAAGAGAGGACCACAGGCGAGAAAGTGGCAGCAGCAAGAGAAGATGTACCATGAGGAAGTTCTGGGAGGTTCTGCCCGTCTTTCTGAGAACAGGGGAGAGACAGAGCTGAGTTACAACTGCACTGCTTCTTAGCTTCTTAGTTTCTCTTCAGAATTAGTGGCAAAGAAGAGTTTTCGAAGTCTTTAGCATGTATTAAACGAAGAATTTTGTTTATAAGAAAAAATTGTGGATCGTTCCCATGTTTGTCTGGAAAACTCTTGTTAAACTTTTGTGCAGCTAGTAAATTAAGTCACTGTTTATTCTGTGTAGTGGAAAGCATGCTTAAACTCTAACTCAGGAGACCTGATTCCAGGAATAGTTAAGCCTGAGTTCATTATAAACCACTTAAGTTATCTGTGTCATTATTCTAGTCTGTTAAATGGAGGGCTTGAGCTGGTTTCTTGTAAGGTGGGATTTGGCTAAGTGCTCTTGGATACAGTTGCTCACCTCTTTGAGCCTCAGCTTTCTTTTTGGTGATTATTTAATCGCATGTGATAACAAATACAGGGTGTTTTGTGTAATGCCTGGAATGGCACTGAGATTGTCTCCACTACAGTAAGGAGGTGGTTTAGAAATTAGCTAATTTATTAATTAATGGCCTATAGAGCTTCATGTAGGTTGGTACTTCAAAGTCCCATTCATATGGATCATGTTCATATTTATATATTCATCACTTTTATTTCAAAATCTCTTTTTCTGCTGAGATCAACTGAGATTTCTAGAAAGCAGTCCTATTGTCAGCACTTTGCCCAGTACATTTAGTAAGAACTTGACTAGCATTGACTCAAACAGTTCTCTTAGAAGGGCTGGCACCTTTTGTTTCAATTTTTTTAAACATTAACTGCCCATAATAATTGAAGCATGAATGCACTTTCTTTGGATTATGAAACAAATCAATCACAGACATGGGAATTAGGTGTGTTCTCTTGCTTTGTTCAATATCATGCATTTTTTTTGTCTGAGCTTTCACTGTGTCCCCAGAACTGTGCTTGGTGCTAACAGTGGCCCCACAGAGTACGGCTTTATATTCAAGGAGATGACAATCTTGTTGGAGGAAAAACCTTATACATAGAACAATTAAGGAACAATGCAAGGGAAACACACATTGCAAGTTTTGATTGTACCTATTTTATGGCTATGGTATAAAACAAAGCACCTGTTGTTCCTGAGAGTGAAGGGATAAGACAATAACTACAAAAAGGTGAAATGAGTTAATTCAAAAGGGAACATTGAGCATGTCATTTTCCTATTGAAGTGCTATTATTTGGTATCGGCTTCCTTTGGTGGTGTTGGTTTTTGATTCCCTCTGCCCCGGACTCTGTTGTTTAAAGATGTTCTTTCTATGAGGGATCTTGGATGCATTTTAGCAGTGTTTCCACTGCCCTTTGTTTTATATTCTTTGATGCCATCCCAGGTACATCACATTCTTGCTAGATGAGTAAAGGTAAGCATACTTAGAAGTCAAAAAGAAAAGGCTGAAGTGGTGACTTAGACTTGAGAAATTATAGATTCCATGGAGAAAACTGTGTTTAAATCACAGGACAGGCTGAAAACTCACATTACCACCTGATGGAAGTGAACTCTACTTTTATAGGTTACTAGGAGAAGGTCAGCCTTCTGTAAAAGCAGATAAACAAGGATACCATTACCAGAGTTTCAAGTAATTTAAATTAAGAACTGAACATTGATACTGATATGATTTCTAGTTTATTATCTGTGACAGAACCCAGTAGCTTATTGAAAAACTATCATGGAAGAAATAACTAAGAAATAACCATTTAAAATATATCAGGATATAATGAGGATGAAGCTTTAGATAACACAAAAAGGCAATTTCTCTTTAGGCTGAAAAATACCAGACACAGATATATCGACAGAGTGACCTGCCAGAATCCCTACTTTCCAGCCCATCTGATAAAGGTCAACGATTGAACACCCAAACACGTTGATACACACAGCACCTGCCTGATGAAAACCGTTAACAGTGTTTTTCTCAGCCCAGAGTGCACTGTTTTCTTAAAGTTTTGAAAACAGTAATCTAAATTTCCCTATTCCATGAGTAAAGTTCTACTTTTTTCTTTTTCACACTAAACAGCATTCGATGTTTTAGCTGAAAGTCAATTAAGAAAAATGTATTGTGTCTGTGTTTTTCTTGCTTTCTTTTAAGCACCTCTAAAAGAACTTGTTCTTCTTCCTGAATTGAGAACGAGGTAGGAATGAAAGACTGAAACGGTAACTCTCATCATAATTTTATTATTATGACAAGTTGGGTTTATGAAGTATTTTTCCAATTACTGCCTCCAATTGTTAAATAGGTAGATAACATGCCAGCTTTAACTGCCAAAAACTTGTAGTCCTTAAAATATTTTTTGTAGTATTACTATTAGTATCATGAACAGAAATAGCAGTGATAAAAATCAAATCAAGTTTTGTGAACACCAAAATTCCATTTGCCTGTGTGTGGAGGGTGGTTTAGGATTGGTAGAATTAATATTCTTTGCAAACGGCTGCACCTAGCATGGTCGCCTTGAAGCCCTGGGAGTTCTCTAATTTTCCTGGCTCGAGAGACTTCCATTAAACAAGAAAATGAGGTGGGAAAGGTCAGAGGATTCACAGGGTAACAGGAACTGGACCTGAACCTGAGCTTCATGCAGTCCGCAGATTTTTTAAGTGGTTTGTTTTTTAGAAGTGTTTGTCACGACCTCTAAATCATTGTTAATTTCATCGTTAAACTGGCCTCAGAGAGATTTTGTTTTAAAGAGACAATGCAGTTAGAGGATCGTGATCTCTGAACTCAGAAGCCCAGAACTCCAAAGCTGGAAGCCACCAGATCCTAGCAAGTGAAGCTCTGTCAATCTGGAGCCGCAGATTTTGACCACGTGTGCACAGCCTCCCATCTGGGCAAGCCCTTTTCTCTCCACCACTCCACTCCACAGCTTCTGTTTCTTTTCTTTTCTTTTTTTTTCGCTGAATTCATCATCCCTCCCTTTCCCATGCCGAGACTTAAAAGGTTTCAAATACTTCAAAAATCAATGATTTCTAAATCACCTCAGATGACTTACATACAATGTTTTATTACATTTTCCCAGAGCAGAATGGCATATTAAGAAATGGTTTTATTTTCAACTATATTTTCTCTTAGGAATATAGAGACATTATCTCAAATTATTACCTCGAAGAGACAGAGACAAGAATTTTGCACCATTCTAGTTCTCAAATCATTTTAGGTATTTTATTTCATTTTGCCTAAATCTCTTAGACGGTTATTTCCTCGTATCACTTAAAAATTACATTTTACTTGGGCAGGGCCTAAAGAATTACATTGAAAAACTAAGAAATTATTGGGAAAAAATTCCATTAGCACAACTATCATGATCAGAAGAAATTGGCTAATTTCAGTGTCTTTTCTTTGGGCTCTTCATAGAAAATTGTTGAAATGTGTCTTTCATAAGTAACTGGCATTCTGAAATTGATTTAAAGCTGTAGAGGGGAAGAAAAGCTACATTGGAAAAATTAAATCTTAGGTTTGGAGATATTTTAAAAAACTCAACAAGTTCCATGCCCAGAGGAGTGCAGACACTGACCCTCTTTTTCAGCTATTAGAGGTGAGGAAAAAAAGTTGTGTGGTTGGTGTGGAGAGAGAGAGACACACGCACTTCCTTTAGCCATCATCCTACTAACACCTTCACAGTACATTTTCTTGCTAATAATCCCAACCATTTCTACAGGGAAAAGTGCATGTTCCTGTTCTCTGGTAGAAGGGCCACCCAAGGAATTCAGGTTCCTGGTGAGTAAGAATGACAGAAGTACCCACAGCTCCTCCCTTTCCTTCTCTGTTAAAAAAACAAAAGGAAGAAGAAAACTAGGAAGGAGTAAGCACAAAGATCTCTTCACATTCTCCGGGACTGCGGTACCAAATATCAGCACAGCACTTCTTGAAAAAGGATGTAGATTTTAATCTGAACTTTGAACCATCACTGAGGTATGTGTGAACATACTAGTTTCCTCTTTCTCGCCTCTAACCTCGGGCTGTGCTCTTTTTCCAGGTGGCCCGCCGGTTTCTGAGCCTTCTGCCCTGCGGGGACACGGTCTGCACCCTGCCCGCGGCCACGGACCATGACCATGACCCTCCACACCAAAGCATCTGGGATGGCCCTACTGCATCAGATCCAAGGGAACGAGCTGGAGCCCCTGAACCGTCCGCAGCTCAAGATCCCCCTGGAGCGGCCCCTGGGCGAGGTGTACCTGGACAGCAGCAAGCCCGCCGTGTACAACTACCCCGAGGGCGCCGCCTACGAGTTCAACGCCGCGGCCGCCGCCAACGCGCAGGTCTACGGTCAGACCGGCCTCCCCTACGGCCCCGGGTCTGAGGCTGCGGCGTTCGGCTCCAACGGCCTGGGGGGTTTCCCCCCACTCAACAGCGTGTCTCCGAGCCCGCTGATGCTACTGCACCCGCCGCCGCAGCTGTCGCCTTTCCTGCAGCCCCACGGCCAGCAGGTGCCCTACTACCTGGAGAACGAGCCCAGCGGCTACACGGTGCGCGAGGCCGGCCCGCCGGCATTCTACAGGTACCCGCGCCCGCGCCGCCCGTCGGGGTGGCTGTTAATGGATTTACTGTTTTTTTCCCCCCAGGCCAAATTCAGATAATCGACGCCAGGGTGGCAGAGAAAGATTGGCCAGTACCAATGACAAGGGAAGTATGGCTATGGAATCTGCCAAGGAGACTCGCTACTGTGCAGTGTGCAATGACTATGCTTCAGGCTACCATTATGGAGTCTGGTCCTGTGAGGGCTGCAAGGCCTTCTTCAAGAGAAGTATTCAAGGTAATAGTGTGTTGAAAACGACTTCTATTTTTTAATATTAATTCTGTCCTCTTGCTTTTAATAGGACATAACGACTATATGTGTCCAGCCACCAACCAGTGCACCATTGATAAAAACAGGAGGAAGAGCTGCCAGGCCTGCCGGCTCCGTAAATGCTACGAAGTGGGAATGATGAAAGGTGGTAGGTACATCTCTCCCAGGGGCCCTTGGGGAAAACTAATTTTTTTTTCCACCTGTGTTTTCAGGGATACGAAAAGACCGAAGAGGAGGGAGAATGTTGAAACACAAGCGCCAGAGAGATGATGGGGAGGGCAGGGGTGAAGTGGGGTCTGCTGGAGACATGAGAGCTGCCAACCTTTGGCCAAGCCCGCTCATGATCAAACGCTCTAAGAAGAACAGCCTGGCCTTGTCCCTGACGGCCGACCAGATGGTCAGTGCCTTGTTGGATGCTGAGCCCCCGATACTCTATTCCGAGTATGATCCTACCAGACCCTTCAGTGAAGCTTCGATGATGGGCTTACTGACCAACCTGGCAGACAGGGAGCTGGTTCACATGATCAACTGGGCGAAGAGGGTGCCAGGTAAGAATGCGAAGCGCAGCTTTTAAGAGTCAGAGTCAGCAGGGTTTTTCTTGCTTGTTTTCAGGCTTTGTGGATTTGACCCTCCATGATCAGGTCCACCTTCTAGAATGTGCCTGGCTAGAGATCCTGATGATTGGTCTCGTCTGGCGCTCCATGGAGCACCCAGGGAAGCTACTGTTTGCTCCTAACTTGCTCTTGGACAGGTAAGTGACCTGGCTGTAGCTTAGGAGTAGCATTTATTTATTTATTTTTGCTATGTTTTCATAGGAACCAGGGAAAATGTGTAGAGGGCATGGTGGAGATCTTCGACATGCTGCTGGCTACATCATCTCGGTTCCGCATGATGAATCTGCAGGGAGAGGAGTTTGTGTGCCTCAAATCTATTATTTTGCTTAATTCTGGTGAGTTGATAACACAAGATAACTCAATGCTGTTCTCTCTCTCACTCTCTCTCTGCGCATTCAGGAGTGTACACATTTCTGTCCAGCACCCTGAAGTCTCTGGAAGAGAAGGACCATATCCACCGAGTCCTGGACAAGATCACAGACACTTTGATCCACCTGATGGCCAAGGCAGGCCTGACCCTGCAGCAGCAGCACCAGCGGCTGGCCCAGCTCCTCCTCATCCTCTCCCACATCAGGCACATGAGGTGAGGCATCTGTGGGCTTCCTACAGGAGAGAAAGTAGTCCTTTCTGTGTCTTCCCACCTACAGTAACAAAGGCATGGAGCATCTGTACAGCATGAAGTGCAAGAACGTGGTGCCCCTCTATGACCTGCTGCTGGAGATGCTGGACGCCCACCGCCTACATGCGCCCACTAGCCGTGGAGGGGCATCCGTGGAGGAGACGGACCAAAGCCACTTGGCCACTGCGGGCTCTACTTCATCGCATTCCTTGCAAAAGTATTACATCACGGGGGAGGCAGAGGGTTTCCCTGCCACGGTCTGAGAGCTCCCTGGCTCCCACACGGTTCAGATAATCCCTGCTGCATTTTACCCTCATCATGCACCACTTTAGCCAAATTCTGTCTCCTGCATACACTCCGGCATGCATCCAACACCAATGGCTTTCTAGATGAGTGGCCATTCATTTGCTTGCTCAGTTCTTAGTGGCACATCTTCTGTCTTCTGTTGGGAACAGCCAAAGGGATTCCAAGGCTAAATCTTTGTAACAGCTCTCTTTCCCCCTTGCTATGTTACTAAGCGTGAGGATTCCCGTAGCTCTTCACAGCTGAACTCAGTCTATGGGTTGGGGCTCAGATAACTCTGTGCATTTAAGCTACTTGTAGAGACCCAGGCCTGGAGAGTAGACATTTTGCCTCTGATAAGCACTTTTTAAATGGCTCTAAGAATAAGCCACAGCAAAGAATTTAAAGTGGCTCCTTTAATTGGTGACTTGGAGAAAGCTAGGTCAAGGGTTTATTATAGCACCCTCTTGTATTCCTATGGCAATGCATCCTTTTATGAAAGTGGTACACCTTAAAGCTTTTATATGACTGTAGCAGAGTATCTGGTGATTGTCAATTCATTCCCCCTATAGGAATACAAGGGGCACACAGGGAAGGCAGATCCCCTAGTTGGCAAGACTATTTTAACTTGATACACTGCAGATTCAGATGTGCTGAAAGCTCTGCCTCTGGCTTTCCGGTCATGGGTTCCAGTTAATTCATGCCTCCCATGGACCTATGGAGAGCAGCAAGTTGATCTTAGTTAAGTCTCCCTATATGAGGGATAAGTTCCTGATTTTTGTTTTTATTTTTGTGTTACAAAAGAAAGCCCTCCCTCCCTGAACTTGCAGTAAGGTCAGCTTCAGGACCTGTTCCAGTGGGCACTGTACTTGGATCTTCCCGGCGTGTGTGTGCCTTACACAGGGGTGAACTGTTCACTGTGGTGATGCATGATGAGGGTAAATGGTAGTTGAAAGGAGCAGGGGCCCTGGTGTTGCATTTAGCCCTGGGGCATGGAGCTGAACAGTACTTGTGCAGGATTGTTGTGGCTACTAGAGAACAAGAGGGAAAGTAGGGCAGAAACTGGATACAGTTCTGAGGCACAGCCAGACTTGCTCAGGGTGGCCCTGCCACAGGCTGCAGCTACCTAGGAACATTCCTTGCAGACCCCGCATTGCCCTTTGGGGGTGCCCTGGGATCCCTGGGGTAGTCCAGCTCTTCTTCATTTCCCAGCGTGGCCCTGGTTGGAAGAAGCAGCTGTCACAGCTGCTGTAGACAGCTGTGTTCCTACAATTGGCCCAGCACCCTGGGGCACGGGAGAAGGGTGGGGACCGTTGCTGTCACTACTCAGGCTGACTGGGGCCTGGTCAGATTACGTATGCCCTTGGTGGTTTAGAGATAATCCAAAATCAGGGTTTGGTTTGGGGAAGAAAATCCTCCCCCTTCCTCCCCCGCCCCGTTCCCTACCGCCTCCACTCCTGCCAGCTCATTTCCTTCAATTTCCTTTGACCTATAGGCTAAAAAAGAAAGGCTCATTCCAGCCACAGGGCAGCCTTCCCTGGGCCTTTGCTTCTCTAGCACAATTATGGGTTACTTCCTTTTTCTTAACAAAAAAGAATGTTTGATTTCCTCTGGGTGACCTTATTGTCTGTAATTGAAACCCTATTGAGAGGTGATGTCTGTGTTAGCCAATGACCCAGGTGAGCTGCTCGGGCTTCTCTTGGTATGTCTTGTTTGGAAAAGTGGATTTCATTCATTTCTGATTGTCCAGTTAAGTGATCACCAAAGGACTGAGAATCTGGGAGGGCAAAAAAAAAAAAAAAGTTTTTATGTGCACTTAAATTTGGGGACAATTTTATGTATCTGTGTTAAGGATATGTTTAAGAACATAATTCTTTTGTTGCTGTTTGTTTAAGAAGCACCTTAGTTTGTTTAAGAAGCACCTTATATAGTATAATATATATTTTTTTGAAATTACATTGCTTGTTTATCAGACAATTGAATGTAGTAATTCTGTTCTGGATTTAATTTGACTGGGTTAACATGCAAAAACCAAGGAAAAATATTTAGTTTTTTTTTTTTTTTTTGTATACTTTTCAAGCTACCTTGTCATGTATACAGTCATTTATGCCTAAAGCCTGGTGATTATTCATTTAAATGAAGATCACATTTCATATCAACTTTTGTATCCACAGTAGACAAAATAGCACTAATCCAGATGCCTATTGTTGGATACTGAATGACAGACAATCTTATGTAGCAAAGATTATGCCTGAAAAGGAAAATTATTCAGGGCAGCTAATTTTGCTTTTACCAAAATATCAGTAGTAATATTTTTGGACAGTAGCTAATGGGTCAGTGGGTTCTTTTTAATGTTTATACTTAGATTTTCTTTTAAAAAAATTAAAATAAAACAAAAAAAAATTTCTAGGACTAGACGATGTAATACCAGCTAAAGCCAAACAATTATACAGTGGAAGGTTTTACATTATTCATCCAATGTGTTTCTATTCATGTTAAGATACTACTACATTTGAAGTGGGCAGAGAACATCAGATGATTGAAATGTTCGCCCAGGGGTCTCCAGCAACTTTGGAAATCTCTTTGTATTTTTACTTGAAGTGCCACTAATGGACAGCAGATATTTTCTGGCTGATGTTGGTATTGGGTGTAGGAACATGATTTAAAAAAAAACTCTTGCCTCTGCTTTCCCCCACTCTGAGGCAAGTTAAAATGTAAAAGATGTGATTTATCTGGGGGGCTCAGGTATGGTGGGGAAGTGGATTCAGGAATCTGGGGAATGGCAAATATATTAAGAAGAGTATTGAAAGTATTTGGAGGAAAATGGTTAATTCTGGGTGTGCACCAGGGTTCAGTAGAGTCCACTTCTGCCCTGGAGACCACAAATCAACTAGCTCCATTTACAGCCATTTCTAAAATGGCAGCTTCAGTTCTAGAGAAGAAAGAACAACATCAGCAGTAAAGTCCATGGAATAGCTAGTGGTCTGTGTTTCTTTTCGCCATTGCCTAGCTTGCCGTAATGATTCTATAATGCCATCATGCAGCAATTATGAGAGGCTAGGTCATCCAAAGAGAAGACCCTATCAATGTAGGTTGCAAAATCTAACCCCTAAGGAAGTGCAGTCTTTGATTTGATTTCCCTAGTAACCTTGCAGATATGTTTAACCAAGCCATAGCCCATGCCTTTTGAGGGCTGAACAAATAAGGGACTTACTGATAATTTACTTTTGATCACATTAAGGTGTTCTCACCTTGAAATCTTATACACTGAAATGGCCATTGATTTAGGCCACTGGCTTAGAGTACTCCTTCCCCTGCATGACACTGATTACAAATACTTTCCTATTCATACTTTCCAATTATGAGATGGACTGTGGGTACTGGGAGTGATCACTAACACCATAGTAATGTCTAATATTCACAGGCAGATCTGCTTGGGGAAGCTAGTTATGTGAAAGGCAAATAGAGTCATACAGTAGCTCAAAAGGCAACCATAATTCTCTTTGGTGCAGGTCTTGGGAGCGTGATCTAGATTACACTGCACCATTCCCAAGTTAATCCCCTGAAAACTTACTCTCAACTGGAGCAAATGAACTTTGGTCCCAAATATCCATCTTTTCAGTAGCGTTAATTATGCTCTGTTTCCAACTGCATTTCCTTTCCAATTGAATTAAAGTGTGGCCTCGTTTTTAGTCATTTAAAATTGTTTTCTAAGTAATTGCTGCCTCTATTATGGCACTTCAATTTTGCACTGTCTTTTGAGATTCAAGAAAAATTTCTATTCTTTTTTTTGCATCCAATTGTGCCTGAACTTTTAAAATATGTAAATGCTGCCATGTTCCAAACCCATCGTCAGTGTGTGTGTTTAGAGCTGTGCACCCTAGAAACAACATATTGTCCCATGAGCAGGTGCCTGAGACACAGACCCCTTTGCATTCACAGAGAGGTCATTGGTTATAGAGACTTGAATTAATAAGTGACATTATGCCAGTTTCTGTTCTCTCACAGGTGATAAACAATGCTTTTTGTGCACTACATACTCTTCAGTGTAGAGCTCTTGTTTTATGGGAAAAGGCTCAAATGCCAAATTGTGTTTGATGGATTAATATGCCCTTTTGCCGATGCATACTATTACTGATGTGACTCGGTTTTGTCGCAGCTTTGCTTTGTTTAATGAAACACACTTGTAAACCTCTTTTGCACTTTGAAAAAGAATCCAGCGGGATGCTCGAGCACCTGTAAACAATTTTCTCAACCTATTTGATGTTCAAATAAAGAATTAAACTAAAGACAACGAGTTTGTTTTTTGTAAGCTCCACTT